GGTAGACACTGGCTAGATATTAGGCAGCCTTGGGAAGAGAAAAAAAGCCTGGCCAATAAGGTGAAACCCCATCTCTACTAAAAGTACAAAAATTAGCCGGGCGTGGTGGCGGGCGCCTGTAATCCCAGCTACTTACTCGGGAGGCTGAGGCAGGAGAATCGCTTGAACCCGGAAGGCGGAGGTTGCGGTGAGCCGGCACCGCGCCATTGCACTCCAGCCTGTGCAACAGAGCGAGACTACGTCTCAGAAAAAAAAAAAAAAAAAGACCCAAACTATACCAAGCTGGGGCTGATCTTATCTCGCAGAGGTCAGTCCGCTCTCCCCACTCCGAGAGTGGAATACTGTGCTTAATAAACTTGCAGCTTTGCCATCTCTGTGTGTCTGGTCCAAATCTTTCTTCAGGACACCAAGAGCCTGGAACTGTCCGGCACCATGCGGTAACAGCAGCTGTTGGGCAGCGTAGAGTCTACTCTAGGATCAAGCTTCGCCTACTGACTGGAGTCCGTATCCCGGGGGAACGCGATGGCCAGAGGGAAGAGGTGAGCCAAATGCTCACCAAGCCCAGCCCTGAATGAACCCAGGGGGTCAGAAGGGATGACTGCAGAACTCGTCCCCCACCCCCACCCTCCGCCCTTGCTCCTAGTTGCCGCTGCAAGAGGCTTCGGGCTCAGGATCAGGAGCTTACCCCTACTCCCGGGACCCTCTGGCGTCCCCACCATGTGACCGAGTCTCCCTGCAACAAACAATGACTTCAAACGAGCTGGGCGCCGGCGCCTGACCTCTGACTCTCGCTCCACGCCCCTTCCCTGGCCACAAACCCGCCGAGGCCCCCCTCTCTACCCGGCGCGCCTACCACAGGCGCGACACCTGTCAAGCCTTGGGACACCGAAACCGTACCTGGGAACAGCAAACACACCACAGACTGCAGACCCGGAAGAACTTGTCCCAGTGTTGACCACACCCCCTGGCTAGGGGCAGGGCTTCCGGCCTCGAACTTTAACTTCCGCTTCCGGTTCCTAGCGTTAACTGCGACCGGGGTTCAGCGCTCGGGTGAGGAGCTGGTGGCGTCGGCAGGTTCGAGGCGATTCGAGGTGAGGGGGTCAAGCGGAGAGGCTCGGAGTCGGAGAAAGCTGTCGCGACCCAGCCACCCAGGGTCTGGGGTCGGTGGGAGGTGAGGCCAGGGAGTTTTGTGGCAGGGCTTTCGCTGCCTCCCACCCACCCCCCGCTTTGTGTAGCTCCAGCTAGGATGATCGAGGTTGTTTGCAACGACCGTCTGGGGAAGAAGGTCCGCGTTAAATGCAAGTATCCACTGGCAGCCGAGAGGCAGTGGTACCGCTTCCATTTGCCTTAACTGCTCTGCGCCCAGCACGGATGATACCATCGGGGACCTTAAGAAGCTGATTGCAGCCCAAACTGGTACCCGTTGGAACAAGATTGTCCTGAAGAAGTGGTGAGTGCAGCGGTAGAGCCACTGGGTGGACTAGCCTTATCTCTGAAATGTCTCTTTTTCTTAGGTACACGATTTTTAAGGACCACGTGTCTCTGGGGGACTGTATCCTTTGTGTGACTTTTTGAGGAAGCATCAGAGTCAGGATTCCTTAACACCTTTCCTTCAGATGAAATCCACGATGGGATGAACCTGGAGCTTTATTATCAATAGATGAGAATCCTCATCTTCCTGCCCCGCTTTCCTCTCCCATCCTCATCCCCCACACTGGGATAGATGCTTGTTTGTAAAAACTCACCTTAATAAAGACTTAGATGTTGCTTTGTTGTTGTCTCTGTATGACAGCTGTCTA